TCACAGGTCACACCTCACACAGATCATCTCATTCTCACAGGACACCTCCCTCTCACAGGTCACCTTACACTCATCTCACACTCACAGGTCGCCACACCTCACACTCACAGGATGCCTCACACTCACAGAACCACATCTCATATGCACAAGACACCTCACACTCAGGACACCTCATGCTCAAAGAAGCCTCACACTCACAGGAGGTCCAGCTGTCTGAGGCAAAGGCTAACATGACCCTTTCCAGACAAATTGAGGATGGTCATGCCTAGCATTTTTATACACCTAGTTTTGAAAGCATTTCTCATCTGTTGTATTCTCACAGCACCCCGTGAGTTTAAGTTCAGGTGGCCAACAGTTTCTTCAGCAATCACTTTTTTCTGTGGAGTGCTTTTGCTGTTTGTGGAATATTTTGCATCTGCTACTGCACCCTCTCCCCGTATGTGTGGCCACCCTGTCAGAGGTGGAGCTGTGGCTCAGAGCCTGTGTACCTCGTCCCAGGTCCACAGCTCAGCGACAGAAGAGTCAGGGTTGAACCTCGGGTGTTCTGACTTGGGAGCAGGAAATGTGTGGTCACCCATAGTTCCAGATGTCCTGGGGAGGGGCCAAGATTAGAAGAAACCTACCTCAGCTCCAGAGGAAAGTCTGGCTTCCTGAGCCCACCCCGCCAGACCCAGGTCCAAGTCCCCCAACCCCAGTTCATGGTGTGTCCAGTGCTTACCGTTGGGTGCTCTGGTGAAGGTGCATCTCACGAGGCTTGCTCTCTTGTTCCTTCAGAAGCTGTTCTGGATTTCTTACAGTGGTGAGTGGATGATCACCACCAGTCCTGCCTGCAACCCTTCTCAGCTTACTGACACCAGCCCACTCCACAGATGGGGACCAGTGTGCCTCAAGTCCATGCCAGAATGGGGGCTCCTGCAAGGACCAGCTCCAGTCCTATATCTGCTTCTGCCTCCCTGCCTTCGAGGGCCGGAACTGTGAGACGCGTAAGGCCCCACTTTGGGTCCCATATTTGCAGAGGGCCCTGGGGAGCTGGTGGAGGTGGCCTGGCCAACCGGGCTGCAGGGTGCACAACCTGGTGGGGTGTGTAGGCCGGGCATTCAGGGCTCAGCCCCAGTTGGAAATTGGTCTAGGTGACCTTGAAATCCCTTCCAGTCTGAGGTCTTTGACAGGGACCCAAGGTTCTGATTATCAGACTCAGTGGCCCCTTGGGCTCCCGGCCCTGGGCAATTCTCAGCCCTCGAGATGGCCCAGCTGAGAGTCCCTGTGTCCCTGTCCCACTTCCACATCCCACCACGCAGGACCGCTTGGTAAACTTCCCCTTCTCTACTTTCCATTACAAAGGTTTGAGGGGTTTGTTTTTTTTTTAACCATCTGAATATTAAATTATCACAAAGTTTGAGGCCCCCAACCTCCCTTGGGTTCAGTAATTCACTAGAAGGACTCATAGAATCCACTGAAGTGGATACACTCACAGGTACCGTTTATTACAGCAAAGGATGCAGGCTTAAGTCTGCAGAGGGACCAGGCACAAGCTTCCCCTTGTCCTCTCCCTGTGGGGTCATGTGGACAGTCCTTAATTCTCCCAGAATGACGTGTGACGAGACGTGGGAAGTACTGCCAACTTGGGAAGCTCTACGAGCCCCGGTGTCCAGAGGTTTTATCAGGGCTCAATCACATAGACCCAGCTGACCACCCGCATGGCTGACCTCAGTCTCAGCCCCTCCAGAGGCTACGCCGATAGTGCGGCCCAAGGCCCCACCATACATCACATTGTCAGCTAGACCATCCAGCATGGCTCAAGGCCCAGGTAAACACCAACATTCCCTCAGGCAAGACCTTCCTGTGCAGCAGCCATTTTCTTCTCTAAGCAGAAGAGAGCCCAGCAAGCTGGAGGAGGCTGAAGAGAGAGGCTTCCTGCTGGTCATCTGGGTCCAGAATGCCTGGAGATCTCTGCTCAGCCCTGGTGCCCAGCAGCCCTGGTGTGCATCCTGCAGGGCAGGCCTTCCCGCCGCCCCTCTCAGGGTGTCCCCTTCCTGTCCCCAGACAAGGATGACCAGCTGATCTGTGTGAACGAGAACGGCGGCTGTGAGCAGTACTGCAGTGACCACACGGGCACCAAGCGCTCCTGTCGGTGCCACGAGGGGTACTCTCTGCTGGCAGACGGGGTGTCCTGCACACCCACAGGTGACCAGGCTTCATGTCCCAGTCCCAGATGACTCTGCATCTTTCTGACTTTTGTTTTACACAGTTGAATATCCATGTGGAAAAATACCTATTCTAGAAAAAAGAAATGCCAGCAAACCCCAAGGCCGAATTGTGGGGGGCAAGGTGTGCCCCAAAGGGGAGTGTCCATGGCAGGTAAGGCTTCCCCTGGCTTCAGGATTCCAAGCGTGACTTCCACACCTCCTGTCCCCCCGCCCAGGTCCTGTTGTTGGTGAATGGAGCTCAGTTGTGTGGGGGGACCCTGATCAACACCATCTGGGTGGTCTCCGCGGCCCACTGTTTCGACAAAATCAAGAACTGGAGGAACCTGATCGCGGTGCTGGGTGGGTACCACTCTCCCCTGTCCGACCGCGGTGAAAGGGCCTGAGGGGGGCTTCTTCCTTCCAGGCGAGCACGACCTCAGCGAGCACGACGGGGATGAGCAGAGCCGGCGGGTGGCGCAGGTCATCATCCCCAGCACGTACGTCCCGGGCACCACCAACCACGACATCGCGCTGCTCCGCCTGCACCAGCCCGTGGTCCTCACTGACCATGTGGTGCCCCTCTGCCTGCCCGAACGGACGTTCTCTGAGAGGACGCTGGCCTTCGTGCGCTTCTCATTGGTCAGCGGCTGGGGCCAGCTGCTGGACCGTGGCGCCACGGCCCTGGAGCTCATGGTCCTCAACGTGCCCCGGCTGATGACCCAGGACTGCCTGCAGCAGTCACGGAAGGTGGGAGACTCCCCAAATATCACGGAGTACATGTTCTGTGCCGGCTACTCGGATGGCAGCAAGGACTCCTGCAAGGGGGACAGTGGAGGCCCACATGCCACCCACTACCGGGGCACGTGGTACCTGACGGGCATCGTCAGCTGGGGCCAGGGCTGCGCAACCGTGGGCCACTTTGGGGTGTACACCAGGGTCTCCCAGTACATCGAGTGGCTGCAAAAGCTCATGCGCTCAGAGCCACGCCCAGGAGTCCTCCTGCGAGCCCCATTTCCCTAGCCCAGCAGCCCTGGCCTGTGGAGAGAAAGCCAAGGCTGCGTCGAACTGTCCTGGCACCAAATCCCATATATTCTTCTGCAGTTAATGGGGTAGAGGAGGGCATGGGAGGGAGGGAGAGGTGGGGAGGGAGACAGAGACAGAAACAGAGAGAGACAGAGACAGAGAGAGACTGAGGGAGAGACTCTGAGGACATGGAGAGAGACTCAAAGAGACTCCAAGATTCAAAGAGACTAATAGAGACACAGAGATGGAATAGAAAAGATGAGAGGCAGAGGCAGACAGGCGCTGGACAGAGGGGCAGGGGAGTGCCAAGGTTGTCCTGGAGGCAGACAGCCCAGCTGAGCCTCCTTACCTCCCTTCAGCCAAGCCCACCTGCACGTGATCTGCTGGCCTCAGGCTGCTGCTCTGCCTTCATTGCTGGAGACAGTAGAGGCATGAACACACATGGATGCACACACACACACGCCAATGCACACACACAGAGATATGCACACACACGGATGCACACACAGATGGTCACACAGAGATACGCAAACACACCGATGCACACGCACATAGAGATATGCACACACAGATGCACACACAGATATACACATGGATGCACGCACATGCCAATGCACGCACACATCAGTGCACACGGATGCACAGAGATATGCACACACCGATGTGCGCACACACAGATATGCACACACATGGATGAGCACACACACACCAATGCGCACACACACCGATGTACACACACAGATGCACACACAGATGCACACACACCGATGCTGACTCCATGTGTGCTGTCCTCTGAAGGCGGTTGTTTAGCTCTCACTTTTCTGGTTCTTATCCATTATCATCTTCACTTCAGACAATTCAGAAGCATCACCATGCATGGTGGCGAATGCCCCCAAACTCTCCCCCAAATGTATTTCTCCCTTCGCTGGGTGCCGGGCTGCACAGACTATTCCCCACCTGCTTCCCAGCTTCACAATAAACGGCTGCGTCTCCTCCGCACACCTGTGGTGCCTGCCACCCACTGGGTTGCCCATGATTCATTTTTGGAGCCCCCGGTGCTCATCCTCTGAGATGCTCTTTTCTTTCACAATTTTCAACATCACTGAAATGAACCCTCACATGGAAGCTATTTTTTAAAAACAAAAGCTGTTTGATAGATGTTTGAGGCTGTAGCTCCCAGGATCCTGTGGAATTGGATGTTCTCTCCCTGCCACAGCCCTTGTCAATGATATTTCACAGAGACCCTGGGAGCACCTGCTCAAGAGTCAGGGACACACGCATCACTAAATGCAAGTTCCCAGGCCCTGGCTGCAGTGGGAGGACCTGGCAAGCTGCACTCTTGCTGAGTCCCCAGGGTGGTGGAAGAAGAATGAGAAACACATGAACAGAGAAATGGGGAGGTGACAAACAGTGCCCCCACTCAGACTCCGGCAAGCACGGCTCAGAGAGTGGACTCGATGCCATCCCTGCAGGGCCGTCCTGGGCACCACTGGCACTCACAGCAGCAAGGTGGGCACCATTGGCACTCACAGCAGCAAGGCAGGCACCAGCAACCCACCTCGGGGGCACTCAGGCATCATCTACTTCAGAGCAGACAGGGTCTATGAACTACAGCCGTGGGCTGCTTCCAAGGCACCCTGCTCTTGTAAATAAAGTTTTATGGGAACACACCCATATTAGTGTCCATGGAGTGGCCGTGGCAGAGA